CTCTACCTTCACCACCACCACTGCCCATCTTGATCTCTTTGAGGGTTTTCCCATTTCACTTGATCTTATTTTTGTTTATCCCTTCCTGCACTTTGTCAAGAGAGTCCTCCAGTTTCTATCCAGGAATGTTCACATCCAAAGGGTTGGACCCACGGATCATTCTGAATCTTCCTGCCCCTCCTCACTGCTTAACCCTGAGAACCACAAATATAATGGAAGCAGTTCCCCCCACCCTCACCCCATCTCTTTAAGCTCATCCTAGCAAGACCTCTAGAGACCCTAGAGACTCGACTTTAGTCCTTCCCCGCCATGGCACAGTGGGGAAGGTGTCAATGGGGAGTGTCACGGACAGGAGGTAGGATCCTGCCGCTCGCGTCTTAGTGTTTCTCCCTCAAGACTTTCCTTCTGTTTTGTTGTCTTGTGCAGTATTTTACAGCCCCTCTTGTGTTTTTCTTTATTTCTCGTACACACACGCAGTTTTAAGGGTGATGTGTGTATAATTAAAAGGACCCTTGGCCCATACTTTCCTAATTCTTTAGGGACTGGGATTGGGTTTGACTGAAATATGTTTTGGTGGGGATGGGACGGTGGACTTCCATTCTCCCTAAACTGGAGTTTTGGTCGGTAATCAAAACTAAAAGAAACCTCTGGGAGACTGGAAACCTGATTGGAGCACTGAGGAACAAGGGAATGAAAAGGCAGACTCTCTGAACGTTTGATGAAATGGACTCTTGTGAAAATTAACAGTGAATATTCACTGTTGCACTGTACGAAGTCTCTGAAATGTAATTAAAAGTTTTTATTGAGCCCCCGAGCTTTGGCTTGCGCGTATTTTTCCGGTCGCGGACATCCCACCGCGCAGAGCCTCGCCTCCCCGCTGCCCTCAGCCTCCGATGACTTCCCCGCCCCCGCCCTGCTCGGTGACAGACGTTCTACTGCTTCCAATCGGAGGCACCCTTCGCGGGAGCGGCCAATCGGGAGCTCCGGCAGGCGGGGAGGCCGGGCCAGTTAGATTTGGAGGTTCAACTTCAACATGGCCGAAGCAAGTAGCGCCAATCTAGGCAGCGGCTGTGAGGAAAAAAGGCATGAGGGGTCGTCTTCGGAATCTGTGCCACCCGGCACTACCATTTCGAGGGTGAAGCTCCTCGACACCATGGTGGACACTTTTCTTCAGAAGCTGGTCGCCGCCGGCAGGTAAAGTGGACGCAGCCGCGGTGGGAGTGTTTTTTTGTTCTCAGCCTGTTTGTTTTGTTCTCAGCTCTCCACTCCTTCATTGGGACGGAAGTGCTGGTCCCCGCCTGCCCTCTGGTGGACAGTCTGTGAAACAGGCCTTCAGTTGGGCGGCGTGCAGGTTACCACAGGGGAGGAAGGCAAGTCCTGGCTCCTTTTTTGGCTCCCTTAGGTCATTACAGCTCTTTCCTCCTTTCTCTTCAGGAGGAAATCTCTGACATCAAAGAGGAGGGGAACCTAGAAGCTGTCTTGAATGCCTTGGATAAAATTGTGGAAGAAGGCAAAGTCCGCAAAGAGCCAGCCTGGTGAGAGTGGGGTGGGGAGGTGAGAAGGTACACTTCATTCCTTGTGCCCCGTGTGGCCCTCCAGGCGCCCCAGCGGGATCCCAGAGAAGGATCTGCACAGTGTTATGGCACCCTACTTCCTGCAGCAACGGGACACCCTGCGGCGCCATGTGCAGAAACAGGAGGCCGAGAACCAGCAGCTGGCAGATGCCGTCCTGGCAGGGCGGAGGCAGGTGGAGGAGCTGCAGCTACAGGTCCAGGCCCAGCAGCAGGCCTGGCAGGTCAGTGTCCCAGCCTGCCTCTTCCTCTTCCTCCAGTTTGTCTGTTGTCTCCCATTGATTTCAGGCTCTACACAGAGAACAGAGGGAGCTGGTTGCTGTGCTGAGGGAGCCTGAGTGAGGAGACCGCCAGCCCCAGAAGCAGAGGGCAGTCAAGGTCAAGAGCCTGTGGTCCAGCATGCCTGGCCTGGGCGGGCTACCTCTGAGAACGGCTGAAATGGTGCCCAGTCCATCAGCAGTGATGGAATTTGCTGGAGGACTAGGCCAGAGCAAGCCTCACTGCCACTGTGCCTTTGGGGCACCCTTGGGGTTGGACATACACCCCCTTTAGATTCCTCTGTTTCTTCTACCTGGATAATTCTTGGCCATGTTCTCTCTTCTCTAGGTTCAGGTCAGCTCTGCCCCTCCGCCCCCCTCCTGCTGGTTCCCCAGCCCTTTTCCCTGGCCCTGGCTTGGAGAATCTGTTTTCAATCTCCACTGATTGCCCCCTTGCTGGCCAGCCCAGGGGCCTTTACCATGTTCTCTCCACATCCGTAAATAAACTTCCTTCACTACACTGTAATCTGTGAGCATGCTTCCTCTGCCCTGGCCTCT